TTCACATTTCAACAGCGACGTCCTTTCTCTGTTGGACTCGGCAAGGAACTACATTTCCCAGCAGGCACCGGCGCAGAGGTCGAGGGGCGAGGTCGCCATCTTTTTCGTAGTCCTCTCCCTCATTTCCGCAGGGAAGAGGCCAGACGCCTGGACTACACATCCCATGTCGCAGTCGCCCCGGCCCTGCAGCCGCCATCTTTGCCGGTGGCCCCGCCCCATCCCCTTCCATTGTCTCGACTTGAGATGATAGACGGGAGCCGGGAGACTGCAACTCCCGTCAGGCCGTGCGCCACTGGTGGGGGGGATTTCGAGACCACAGGCGGGCGAGGTGCCCAAGGTGGTGGAAAGCGGAGACCGGGAGAGGCTAGGTAGCCTGCCATCTTTACGGTAGTCTCCTCGTCCTCCTGGTTCCGCCATTCTTAAGGAACACTGGAAGGCTATAAAACTACTAATCCCATCGCACCTCGTAAGATCGACTACTAGTCAGGTGTATGTCCCTCTTCCGCCATCTTGCTTGTAGTCCTCTTTCCTTTTCACCTTTCCATTGTTCCTGACGAGTAGAAATGGCAGCGGGAAGGCAGCAGATGGACTGCGACTCCCGTCAGGTACCACACACGCGGAGGGTTGTGGACAGGAGGGCGTGTGAGTGCCTGGGAAGGAGGTCGGGTCGGGGGAGAAGGCCATCTTGTTTGTAGTCATCGTTCCCTCTCCTTCTCGATGTTCTGCAACTGGGAGCCTCGGGGCAACGGGACTCTAACTCCCGGCATCCTCGGCTCCCGGCTGGGCACGCCCTCCGCCGTCCTGTTTGTAGTTCCCGCTGTCCCCAGCGTCCTATTGTTCCCCCGTAGCATCAGTGGCCGCAGGACTACAACTCCCGTCGAGCCCTGCGTGCGTTCGTCCTGGAAAGTGGAGGTGGTGGAGGAAGGAGGGGGAAGGGGGCGGGGTTCCTCTGGGAGAAGGAGGGAGTAAAGAGGGGGAGGAGGAGGAGGAGGAGGGAAGGAGGAGGGAGGGGAGGGGAGGGGGGAAGAGAGGAGGAAGGAGGAAGGAGCTGAGGAGGGATGAGAGAGGCGGCCAGGGCCCCGGGCCGTAGCAGCGCGGGGCTGGGGGACCAGGGGGGCTGAGACACCCCAACTGCCCCCTTCCCCTTTCCCTCTCCCCCTCTATCCTTTCCTTCCACCCTCCCGCTTGAGGAGGGGGATTTATTCAAATTTTATTTAAATCCCTATCTCCCGAGGGTCGCGCGCTTGGGGGAGGGGGAGAGGTCGGGGGTGCGCGCGGGCTGGGGGGGGCGGGGCCGGAGCAGCTTCCTTCACCTCCCCCTCCGCTCGCCTCGCAGCCGTAGGGCAGGGGGTCGCAGTCCAGGGGCGGGCCCAGGGGAGGGGGGCAGGTTACAGCGACCCCCCCCTCCCCGGGAACCGGCGGTGGGCGGGCTTGAACCCCGGAAACGGTGGGGGGGGCCCAGGCCTGGCACTGGACCCCTGGGCAGTGGGGTCCGGGAAGGGGCCAGTTAAAGGGCCAGGGGCGCTGGGGAGAGGCGGGGCGGGGTGGGGGGAGGGGAGCTGGGACTCGGACCCGGGACTGAGTGGGCCCCGGGCAGAAGCTGAGCACCCTGCGCCCAAGGAGCCCCCGTTGGCCTGGGGGGGCTGAGGGACTGAGCCTCCCAGAGCAGGACCTCCCCCTGGAAGGGCCGCGCCGCAGCCCGTGGGAGGGCCTCGCCCCCGGCGCCCCCCATCTCCACTCGCCGCCGTCCCGGCCTCCGCCGGAGGGAGGGGCCGAGCGCCCTCGGGGGGCCGTGGACCCCGGCGTTCTGAGCGTTCCGCGCCCCGCGCCGCCCGGCCCCCCCGCCGCCGATGGCCGCCGACCCGCCGGGAGCTGCCGAGAAGGGAGAGATGGCTCCCGGGACACGTGTGAGGTGGGTTCATGCGGCTCCTCCTCACCCCCAGAGCCCATCTGACCCTGCCACCATCCACCTACAGCCCTCGGCGTTGCTGACGCCCCCAATGTCGTCGAGCAGCCGGGGGCCGGGGGCCGGAGCGCGCCGACGCCGAACCCGCTGCCGCCGCTGCCGGGCCTGTGTGCGAACTGAGTGCGGGGATTGCCACTTCTGCCGAGACATGAAGAAGTTCGGGGGGCCCGGGCGCATGAAGCAGTCGTGCCTGCTCCGGCAGTGCACTGCCGTGAGTTCTGCCCCCACCTTTGGGCTCTGCCCCGGGGCCCCTGATGTCCCCTCTCCCCCAACAGCCCGTGCTCCCACACACAGCTGTGTGCCTCTTGTGTGGGGAGGCTGGGAAGGAGGACACGGTGGAGGGAGAGGAAGAGAAATTTGGTTTGAGCCTCATGGAGTGTACAATCTGCAACGAGATCGTCCACCCCGGCTGCCTGAAGGTGATGGCCCTGGGACCCCGGCGTCTGGGGTGCAACCCCCCACTCACTGCCCTCCTGCCTACAGATGGGGAAGGCTGAGGGTGTCATCAATGCAGAGATCCCCAACTGCTGGGAGTGCCCTCGCTGCACCCAGGAAGGCCGCACCAGCAAGGTAGGGGCTGGGCTGGGCTGAGCTGTGGGTAGAGGTCCTCACCCCCAGCTTCTGTCCCGCCTAGGATTCAGGTGAGGGGCCTGGCCGCCGTAGGGCCGACAACGGCGAGGAGGGCGCCAGCTTGGGGAGCGGATGGAAGCTGACAGAGGAGCCACCGCTTCCACCGCCCCCGCCCAGGCGCAAGGGCCCCCTGCCTGCCGGGCCCCCCCCGGAGGACGTGCCTGGGCCCCCCAAACGAAAGGAAAGGGAGGCAGGGAATGAGCCTCCCACCCCAAGGAAAAAGGTGAGCCACGGAGCACGCTCACTAGGCTTGTCCCTTCCTCCATATCTCCCTCTCACCCTGGTAGGTGAAAGGAGGCCGAGAGAGGCACCTGAAGAAGGTGGGTGGAGACGCCTGCCTCCTCCGAGGATCGGACCCAGGCGGCCCGGGCCTGCTGCCCCCCAGGGTTCTGAATCCGAGCCAGGCTTTCTCATCCTGCCACCCTGGGCTCCCTCCCGAGAACTGGGAGGTGTGCCGGGGACCTCCTCCCTCCCCTTCCCACCTAGAACAGCATCAACCCTGTCTCCCTGCAGAAACCAAAGCCGCCTTTGGCCTCTGCAGAGGGCCCAGCGGTGCCGTCCCCGTCCCCGCAGAGGGAGAAGCTAGAGCGTTTCAAGCGGATGTGCCAGCTGCTGGAACGGGTGCCTGACACCTCCTCTTCCTCCTCGGACTCAGACTCCGACTCCGACTCTTCGGGCACATCGCTGAGTGAGGACGAAGCCCCCGGCGAGGCCCGGAATGGGCGACGGCCAGCCCGGGGCAGCTCTGGCGAGAAGGAGAACCGTGGGGGGCGGCGGGCTGTGCGCCCTGGCAGTGGGGGGCCCCTACTCAGCTGGCCCCTGGGCCCAGCCCCACCACCCCGGCCTCCACAGCTGGAGCGGCACGTGGTGCGGCCCCCGCCTCGAAGCCCTGAGCCCGACACACTCCCCTTGGCTGCTGGATCCGACCACCCCCTGCCCCGGGCCGCCTGGCTTCGCGTCTTCCAGCACCTCGGGCCGCGGGAGCTGTGTATCTGCATGCGAGTCTGCCGAACTTGGAGCCGCTGGTGAGTGGCCTGGACAGGCCTGCGTTCCGTGGTGAGGTCTCTGTCTCCCCCCTATGGCCGCCAGGTGCTATGACAAGCGTCTGTGGCCTCGAATGGACCTGAGCCGGCGGAAGTCACTGACCCCGCCCATGCTCAGTGGTGTGGTTCGCCGCCAGCCCCGTGCCCTGGACCTCAGCTGGACAGGTGTCTCCAAGAAGCAGCTCATGTGGCTTCTGAACCGACTACAAGGTAGGGTGTGTGGTACGGAGGACAGGGTGGGGGCACCTGCTTCCTGACTGCCCCCTCTCCGCAGGCCTGCAGGAGCTGGTGCTCTCTGGCTGCTCCTGGCTCTCTGTCTCTGCCCTGGGCTCAGCCCCACTGCCAGCCCTGCGGCTCCTGGACCTCCGCTGGATCGAGGATGTTAAAGACTCCCAGCTCCGGGAGTTGCTGCTGCCTCCACCAGACACCAAACCAGGTGCAACCTCTGTTTGCTTTTCTGGAGAATGGCAGGAGTGCTGACCTCTCATCTGGCTGCCCAGGGCAAACAGAGAGCCGTGGTCGGCTGCAGGGGGTGGCAGAACTGCGTCTGGCAGGTTTGGAGCTGACAGATGCCTCCCTGCGTCTCCTGCTGCGTCACGCACCCCAGCTGAGCGCCCTGGACCTGAGCCACTGCGCCCACGTCGGGGACCCCAGTGTTCACCTCCTCACGGCCCCCACGTCCCCACTCCGCGAGACCCTGGTGCACCTCAATCTTGCTGGTAAGCACGGTCCCCCATCCGTCCTGCCAGCCGCCTGGTCTCAGCTCCACTGCCCCATCCCCAGGTTGCCACCGCCTAACGGACCACTGCCTCCCGCTGTTCCGCCGCTGCCCTCGTCTACGCCGCCTAGACCTGCGCTCCTGCCGCCAGCTCTCACCCGAAGCTTGTGCCCGGCTGGCAGCTGCCGGGCCCCCTGGCCCCTTCCGCTGCCCTGAGGAGAAGCTGCTTCTCAAGGACAGCTAGTTGGGCGCCCCCCACCCTCCCCCGGACTCGACAGGAGCCTGGACCTCCGGCTTCATTTCACCCCTGCTGGGAGGCCAGGTTCCCACCTCACCACCCTGGGATTCCTGAGTGTCAGTGACTTGGGATTCCCACCCAGGGACTCAAGCCAGCCACCCCCTTCTTTCCCCCCTGCACTGATATCTCTGGGGGTTTCTCCTTCCTATGTCCTGCCCCTGCTACCTGCTTCATTGTCCATCCCCTGGGGGAGTGGGTCAGAGGTACTGGAGGGTGCTGAGCCGAAGGGACGGTGGGAGGGGGGTTATGGTGCAAGTGTTGGGGGGGAGAATGGGGAAAGGACACACACAGGATATGGGAGCCAGGGGCTGGGGGAGGTGGAAGGGGCGGGGGGCGGGGCAGACAGCAGACCACCAAGGGTTCAGGGAACAAAGACCAGTTACTTGGAGTGGGGGGTGGGGGTGGGGCCACAAAAGGAAAACCGGAGGAGCAATTGGGGATCCAGGTGTCAGAGGTAGGGGAACCAGGGGCAAGCTGGGGCTGAGCTGGAGGTGGGGATGAGAGCAGGTGTGGGGACAGCAATACCCCCTTGGGGGTCACCTCTCTGCTTCCCCCCTCCCCAGGCTTCAGTTCCTTCCCCCTGACCCTGACTCCTTGAACGTCACTGAAAACGGCAGCTATTGCAAGGAGTGGGGGCCGCGGGCAGCCGCTCTTCAGCTCGCGGCCCAGGGGAGTGGCGAGGGGCGCCCCAACCCCCTGCCCGCCTCTCCGCACAATACTTGAACATTCATCTGTACTGAAGTGTTACTTGAACCGGGGGAATCTCGGACCTGGGGGAGCCGGGGTGTGAGGGGACTGGACCAGCTTGGACTGAGACCTGAGACCGGGCCGGTGGGCGCCCATTTGGGACTGCGCCACCCCCAGGCTTGTTCTTGTTTTACTGTATTGAGCGGCGGCACCCGCCGGACCCGCATTATGGCTGGGGGCGCCAGCCCAAGAATGGGGACCATGGGACTCCTCCAGCCTGGCTCTTCCCACTCTTTCATCGTCATGGAAACTTGTATCCCATTTGCCCAGGGAACTGCCACTCCTGGTTGCCATGGAAATAGCAGCCAACGGACACCTCCCGATGCCAGTGCTAAGGCTGGAAATGGCCCCCTCTTAGTTGCCATGGGAACCTAGTAACAGACTCTGCTGGCCCTCCTTCCCTGCCCCTTCCTCGAGCGCGGGGTGGGGCTTCGGGACCCCGGGGATGAGCCGGGCCAGGTCCCGCCCCTCCGCGCAGGCCTCCGGGGGGCCGGGGCTTACCATGTAGGGGAGGGGAGATCTATCCACATACCTCAGGTAACAGGGAGGTGCGCGGGTGGGGGGAGGGCTGGGCGGACCAAAGGCCGGAGGGGTGGGGCCTGGGGATAGCGAGAGGCTTGAGAATGGGGCCGCTTGGGGGAGGGAAGAGGCAGCCCGGCGAGGGGCAAGCGGGGGACCCAGCCGGGCTGGGCCCCTGGGCCCCGGGTCTGTACAATACGGTTTGCTATAAAACTCAAAATCTTCCAGCCGGGGCTGCGGAGTTCGTGTGTGTATCTGCGGGGTC